GGCACTGCTGTAGCACCGTGAACCCATAGAGGAAGGATCAAGGAGAGCCACATGGGACTCCAGTCATTTGACGATTCATCAAACATTTATTATGTACCTTGTATGTCTTGGAGAAGCCCTCAGGAACCCGGACTCCAATTGAAGGTCGAGTTGAGTTTTAAGGGGTAGAGAGCCAGAAAGGGCTTTTGAGCAGTCCTTCTGCTCAAAAGTCCTTCCTGGCTCTTGGGATTGCATGGGCCAAAGCCTGCAAGTGTGCAGGTGAGAGTCTTGTGCAGAGGGAAGCCCACCTCAGGACTCTGGCTGCCAGCCAGAATTGGTGATTGTCACTTTACTTTTTGGTCTCCCCTTTGGCTCAGAACTGCCAGCATCTCTGGCTCTAGTGCCCAGCCCAGAACCAGGCACAATGGAGGGGTGTTGGAGCCAGGCAGGGGACTGGCATCTTTGTCCTAGAAACCAAAGAGCCAGGTATGCTCTGTGACAAGATTTGCAGCATTTTAGAGAGCCCCTGGCCTGCTGGGGTGGGGACAGATACAGTGGTAATTCTGGCAGAAGATGAGGCCTCCTATTCAAGGGGACAGTACCTCCCCAGCCCCCAACCTTAAAAAAAAAAAAAAAAGGTAAAAATCCCCTTCTGGTGCTGAGGCCCAAATGGCAGTGGGAAATAATCACTTTTCACAGGCCCCTTATCCACAGCCAAGCCCTGTGCCAGTTTAATCAGCAGTGCCGGTGTGACTTGAAGAATCCCCGGCTTGAGAGATCAGGAGAGGGGTTAAAGAAAATTACCCTCGCCTCCTCCATGCTAATGTAATCTCTAACCAGATCTGCCTAGCCGCAGCTCAAATTGCTTTTTAGATTAACATTTAATTATTAACAGGGTCCCTTGGAAGGCCTCCGGCTCAGAACAGAGATGGGGGAGGGAGCGGCAGGAGGGAGGTGGGGATGGGCTTCTACTCTGGCTGCCTTGCTGAGACAAGCGGGGTGGGAGAGAGAGGAAGGAGCAAGGGAAGAGGGGTCAGGAAGGGAGAAAGAGAGAGAGACAGCAGGAAGGAGAAGGGAGGCATCAGGACAGGAGGCAGGTGGAGCTAAGGACAGGGATGTAGACAGAGGAGAGGAAAGAGACAGACAGTGGATCTTCCTGTCGTGGGAGCCCCTAAGGGGGTTGGGGGAAGCTTGCACCTAGATTCCTGAGGACATTCCTGGGCTGGGCAAGGGTCCCTCCACTCTTCCTGGCCAGAAGCAGGTTTGCTGCCCCTCATTATTTAGAGAGGTCTGGACTTTCTGAGGCTTTCTACTTGCTCAGCTCGTGGTGCTGGGGACCAACACAGAGAAGTGACCCATTTAGGGCCACACCACCAGGGTCTGACCCTAGTATTCCCAATCCAGCATTCATTCTCTTCCCCGGGCCCTGGGCCTCTCACCACCATTTCAGGCTCCTATCTGCCTTTGGAGCAGGCTGTGTGGCCAGGCAGCGTGAAGAGACTTGAATTACAGCCAGAGGGATGGAGGTGAGAACTGTGGGAGGGCTCCCTCACCACCCCAGACTCAGAGAGGTGCTGTGACTTCCTCCAGGTCACCCAGCCAGTGAGAACCCCAGTGCCTGGCCCCTGCCTGGCAGGTACAACCCAGAGGCCTCTGGGGCCAGCTCTCTTCTCTGAACTAGTCCTGTTGGACACCAGGAAGGGCCTGGCATGACCTTCCCCTCCAGGTCACAGCTAGGCTTTGGCCTTGAATGGAGCCACAGAAGCCAGGTGGGTAGCTCTAGGGATTGGAGGTAGAGGAGGAGATGGGGGCTCAGAGGCGCAGCCCATGGCTTTCCCGGGGTCACAATCTCAGGGCCCTGCCGTGAAGCCAGGTGTGTCCTCCTCCTATTCTGCCTTGGGGTCAACCCAGCCTGGCAAGGGGCAGACTGCTGACCTGTGGACACGAGGGAAAGTTCCAGATGCCTGCCACATCAGGAAAATGCTGGAGGCAGAGAGAGGTCAGGAACATTCATTTTTATTGGGAGGTCAGTTCTGGCTAGATGTTCCTTTCTGGCAGGACACTTTGAGTCATTTCCGTCCTCCCAGTACATGGCACAGGGCTGGCCCTCAAAAGATGCTTGGGAAGTGTTTGCTGCCTAAATGAATGAATGGGTGGGTAAGAAGCAAGGCCTGGGCTTTACTCATCTCAGTGTTGTTCTGCCCAATGCTGGCCTCCTGATTTGCGCTCCTTGAATGTTTATGGGATGAATAAGTGGCCTCTGGGAGCCCTTCCCCTCCTCTCACCCCTTCCTTCTGTGATCCCAGCCCCTCCCACAGTAGAATCAAAATGGATTTGGGCCCTGGGGAGAAGCAGACCCTTGCTTCCATCCCTCCCTGCCCAGTTGACTGGGAGCTGAGGGCTGACGGGCCCCCAACCACGATGGAGCTGCTGTACAGTGTGGGGCTGAGGGACTGACTGGCATTGGCATCCTTGGGCTCTGCTATCTAAAAGCTATGTGACCTTGCACAGATGGCCTTCCCTCTTTGTGGCCATTTCCTAAGCTGTGAAATGGAGCCACAGAGGCCACGAGGAGGAGGCGCATGGGCTTGGTACAGAGGGCAGTCAATACATGCTCACCACCGTTAAGAGCCCAAATTGCATGTTGCTCTTTCAGAGCTTCCCCTCCCACTGGCCCGTGGGCTCCCTGACGCCCCCTGCAGCCAGACAGGCGAGGGCGAGATGACAAAAGGCAAGCAGGGCCCAAGCCCCCAAATCCCTGTTCTTTTCATAAAAACAGAGACAGCCTCCTCCCATTCATTGTTCTGCTAAGGCGAGCATCACAGACTCAATTCCTCCTCGGACCTGAAAAGTTCCTTCCTTCCTTTCCCCTCCCCTGTCACATTTCCTTTATCTAAATCCTCAGCTATGAAAGGACACATCGACAGCTGGGGGCGTTATCTGGTGGAGGGGACCTTTTCCTCGGGTGTCTCCGAGATAAGGCGTCTTATCAGCCCCCATGTCAGGGAAGGTGCCAAGCATTCTAATCATTGAGGCATGCGACGTTTTTCCCCTCCCTGCCCCCCCTTTTTTTATTAAAGTCACAAAAGACCTTGAGCTTATAAACAGTCTGATTTGCAGATAGGGTTTCAAAATGAACAGTGCTCCCTGGATGGTGCTTGGCCAGGGGGGTAATGAGTCCAGGCGGGGACTCTGAGAGGCTGGCCTCCTGCAGATGGGATGATGCCAGGCAGGGAGGGGGCAAGATGGGGTCACAGAAAGAACATGAGTGTTTTAGGCACATGCCCCAGTCCTGTCCCTGCCTTGCTGTGTGACCTTGTTTGGGACGCTTGGCTTCTCTGGGCCTAGATCACTTTATCTGACAATAACCAATTCATTGATTCGGCCATTCATTCAACACCTATCTAGTAAATGATTACTCTTGCCAGGCACTGGGGAGAGACAGACAAATAAGACACGGTCCCTACCCCTAAGAAACACAGTCCAGCGGAGGGAGAGAGATGTGAAAATTGGCAATTACACCTTGGTGTGATTAGAGCAGAGATGGTGGATATCTAGAGGAAGGGAAGGGTGAGCCAGGGTCTGAAGACAGATCTGAGTTCGAACGGATCAGGGTCACGGTGCCGTAGGCAGGAGAACCAGCAGGGGCAGAGGTCTGGAGGTGTGAGGCAGCCTGGCTGGAAGGAGGGCCAGGGGGAGCCAAGAGGGAGATGAGGTGTGGTGGGCAAAGAGGGCTGGGCTCCACGCCGGGGCCAGAGAGGTTTTAAGGCCAAGGAGGGGGATTTGACCGTCTTGGTTGCAGATGATGGGGATGATGCAGGAGTTGGAGGTGGTGGTCCCCTCCCCACTTCCCTCCTAGGACACCCCACCACCCTGCCATGTGCCCCCAGTGGCAGGACACAGGGTTCCTGGGAGAATGGGCAGTGAGTTGGGAGAACTGGGGTTGCAGAGAGAAAAAAGTCCCTCCTCTTTAAGTGAAGAGCATCTCTCAGGCTGCCTGTAGCCCTCCAGAAGCAAGGAATGGGAGGATGTAGGCAGCTGCCCTGGCAAAGCTGAGCCAAAGCTGAGGCCTACACTTGGACACCATCACACCCTGAAAACCCCTCCCAGCTCCCAGAACTGCCTGGCATCCACCATAAGAGCACGCTGACAACTAGAGCCCTGCTGGGAAGGGAGCTGATGGGGTCCCAGGAGGCTCCAGAATAGGCGACCTGCCCCTTCCCCAACAATTGCAGCCCCCAGCCCACCCTTTTTCAACTGCAAAGCATGTGGGATGTATGGCCCAAGGGACATTAGGGCACCTAGAGAAGGGCTGGACTTCTGGACCCCAGTAAAAGGCTGGAGATAGGGCCGGGCATGGCCAGGACTCTGGAAGAAAGTGACCTGGAGGTACCCACAGGGATCATGGAGCCACTGTTACAGGCCAGAGAGGGTCATTAACCCAGCCGGGGTCACACAGGGTGTGCTGGGAGGCAAGGAGGTTCCAGCCTTCCAGCCCAGGTTTCCACAGGGCACCAGCCTCTGACCTCCCTCCTTACTGGCCTGGGTGCAGCCAAGCTCAGTGGTGAGGGGGTAAGTGCACCCAGCCACTCCCTGCCTGGCAGGCCACTGCTCCCTGTGGCTTGGGTTTCCCATTTGTGGAGGGAGAGGTCTTGGACTGGCTTTCTCCGGATCTCCCTCCTTTCCCCCAACCCCTATGTCAGAGCGGCTAGAGATGGACTCTGCCCTGGAGCAGGGGCCACAGAAAGAGGCTGGGGCAGGGTGAGGGAGGTTGCCACAGGCCTCTTACCTTCCAGATTGCACATGATTGTGAGTCTCCATAGACCATCCGACTGTGCGTAAGAGGGTGCCTGTAAGTGCAGAGGAACATGCCATGCAGCAAACACATATGTACATAGGTGAGTGTGTACCAGGGTGTGTGTGCACACCCAAGTGACAGAGCACCCCATCTTCCTCCTGCAGGGACCCAGTCGCAGAGCGCACCCCACTGGGGACCCCCAGCTCAGCCATGCTGGCCTGTCTGCAGAGGACCCAGAACGCCCCGGGCCAACACCTGGCCTGCCCGAGCAAGAGCCTGGAGCTGCGCAAGTGTGAGTAGGACGCCTCCCCAGCCTTTGCAGGGGATGGGCCCTCACACCTGCTTTCCTCCCACAGGCGAGGCGGTGGCCAGCGCCATGCATTCCTCCCGCTACCCGAGCCCAGCAGAACTGGACGCCTATGCCGAGAAGGTGGCCAACAGCCCGCTGTCCATCAAGATCTTCCCCACCAACATCCGTGTGCCCCAGCACAAGCACCTCAGCCGCACAGTCAATGGCTATGACACCAGTGGCCAGCGCTACAGCCCCTACCCACAGCACACCGCTGGCTACCAGGGCCTTCTGGCCATTGTCAAGGCCGCGGTTTCCTCCTCCAGCACGGCCGCACCAGCTGGGCCCGCCAAAAGTGTGCTCAAGAGCGCCGAGGGCAAGCGGACCAAGCTGTCACCGGCCGCCGTGCAGGTGGGCATTGCGCCCTACCCAGTGCCCAGCACTCTGGGTCCCTTGGCCTACCCCAAGCCACCTGAGGCGCCTGCTCCACCACCCGGCCTGCCCGCAGCCGCCACTGCCGCCTCCGTCATCCCCCTGCCGGGCCGGGGCCTGCCCCTGCCACCTTCCAACCTGCCCTCCATCCACAGCCTCCTGTACCAGCTCAACCAGCAGTGCCAGGCCCCGGGCGCCGCACCCCCTGCCTGCCAGGGCATGGCTATTCCCCATCCCAGCCCTGCCAAGCACGGCCCAGTGCCCAGCTTCCCCAGCATGGCCTACTCGGCTGCAGCCGGTCTGCCCGACTGCCGGAAAGGCACTGAGCTGGGCCAGGGAGCCACCCAAGCCTTGACGTTGGCTGGGGCCGCCAAGCCTGCAGGGTACGCAGACAGCGGCCTGGATTACCTGCTGTGGCCGCAGAAACCGCCCCCACCGCCGCCCCAGCCACTGCGTGCCTACAGTGGGAGCACGGTGGCCAGCAAGTCCCCTGAGGCTTGCGGGGGCCGGGCATACGAGCGGGCCAGCGGGTCACCCCTCAACTGTGGCGTGGGGCTGCCCACCAGCTTCACCGTAGGCCAGTACTTTGCGGCCCCGTGGAACAGTGTGCTGGTGACACCCACCAGCGACTGCTACAACCCAGCGGCGGCGGTGGTGGTCACGGAGCTGGGGCCGGGGGCAGCCCGGGAGCTGGCTGGGCCCCCTGCAGATGCCCTCTCGGGCCTGCCCAGCAAGAGTGTGTGCAACACATCGGTGCTGAGCAGCAGCCTGCAGTCACTGGAGTATCTCATCAACGACATCCGGCCGCCCTGCATCAAGGAGCAGATGCTGGGCAAGGGCTATGAGACGGTGGCCGTGCCCCGGCTACTCGACCACCAGCATGCCCACATCCGCCTACCCGTCTACAGATAAGGCCTGCCCTGCGGACATACGGACATGCGGACAGGGCGCAGAGCCGGGAGGCAGGCCGCAGAACAGGGTGGGCGGCTCGCAGGGGCGCTCAGCCCCACCCTGTGCCTGCTGATGCCCACAGGGGAGCCAGGCTGGCTGCCGCCTCGCTGTGGCCGGATGGAGGGTGGCAGGGCAACCTCACATACCAAGGCCCCTCCCCACCATCGGTTGCCCCAGGACACAGTGAGGGCCTGGGGGCAGCCACTGACGCCCATGCCTTCCTTTATCTAAGCTGGCAGAGGCAGGGAGAGAGAAACCACTCAAAAACAGGAATGGTTCTTTCTGGGCCTCCTGGGACAGGGGCCCAGGCCAAGGTGGGGTGCAGGAGGAAACAGGCGCACCAGAGTCAGGGTGGGGGCAGGGCAGCCCCCCCAGGGGTCAGGCAGCTGTGTCTCCCCACACTGGCTCCCCAGTATTCTGGAAAAGGGGTACAGGAGGCCGATAGGAAGTCACTGGGCCCAAAGTGTCTCCCCACCAGCCAGGTGAAGACCACTCTGACAGAGGCTCCAGGGACTATACCAGTCCCCCTGTTCCTCCTTCCCCTACCCCCACCATTCCTTCCTAACACAGAGTTGCACCCCCATCCCCATTCTCCAAACCCTGGACTACCATATTCCCCCTTCCCTCCAATACATCTTATAGGGCTGCTGGGTACAGTTGTTCAGGCTGTGCACTGCACAAGGGCACCTTGTCCAAGGAGACACCACTTTCACCCAAACTTGTATATTTATTACAATTTTCTGCATCTTGAGGAAGGGGCGTCATTTTCCTGTTCGCACAAAGGCACCACAGGGGCTAACAGTGGGCCTGCAATCTTAGATCCCATCCTTGCCTTCTTCGAGGGATCTCTTGGGACCCTCCTGGTTTTAACTGGGAGGCCCAGACCAACTCCTTTCCTGCAAACCACCCTCCAAGGCCTGTCCCACACGATCAAGGCAGGGAAAGATAGGCAGGAGTCCCCTCACGAAGTCCTCAAGTCCTGGCCCCTCTGGCGCTCTGGAAGCGGTACTGTATCTCTCTCCAAGGCCTGGTCAAGCACTAAGTGCATTTACAAATCTCTGAGAATGTTTTTTTTATACTAAAATTGACCATTATATTCTACTGTGAGAAGTGCAGTCTGCACTATATTGTTTTAAAAACGAAGAGAAAGAAGAAAAAGGAAAACACAGATGGTGTCTCAGCTGTCGGGTTGCTTTTGTA